ACGGTGGCTTATGCCTATAATCCCAGCTCTTTGGGAGGCCGAGACATGTGGATCACTTGAGGTCAGGAGTTCTACACCAGCCTGGCCAACATGGTGAAACCCTATCTCTACTAAAAATACAATAATTAGCCGGGTATGGTGGTGCATGCCTGTAATCCCAGCTACTCGGGAGGCTGAAGCATGAGAATTCCTTGAACCCGGGGAGGTGGAGGTTGCAGGGAGCCGAGATCATGCCACTGCACTCCAGCCTGGATGACAGAGGGGAAACTGTCTCAAAAAAAAAAAAAAAGATTTTGTTTCCCAGGCATGTGTCCCATGCCCAGTCTCTTTCATTGTGTGTGATTCCTGGGATGAAATTTAAAGCCCTTCATCATTCTAGGGCTTCTGTTGAGGATCTTTTAGCTTTACCTAATATCGCAGGACAAATGAGACACCCAGAACTTCTTCAACCCGCTCTCATGCCCACAACCACCGTAACACATAGGTTTTGTAGGGTCGCAATGACCAAATCAAAAAATGAAAATGAGTCTTGCTCAGTTTTGAGATAAAAGGACATGCACATCTTTTTCTTCAGCAAATGTCACTGTGGTTTCAAAGCCTATGTGTGATGTGCGATCGGGCAGCATTTTTAAAGTATTTCCTGCTCAACCATAGGGTGAAATGATGCAGGTAGTGAGTCCTGCAAACAGCTGCACTAAATTCTTAACACCTGCAAAAAACAACAAGAACAACAACAAAACAAAACCCAACAGTTTTCAAAATAATTATGCATTATTTTTAATTTTTGGCTTGTTGATTTTCTGTGGTTTCAAACTCTGAAGGACCCTCTAATTCATGAAACCTGCAGTTAGAAAATGAGTTTGGGAGCTTTAAAAGAATTTGCAAACAAGGGAAAGATTTCACTTGCATTATATTTTCATCAATGCACTTAAAACAACTTCTGGAATCGCCAGAGTTCCAGGCTCCACTCCTCTCTTCAGCTCCGCCCTGCTCCTTTTTAAGTGAGCCCCAGAATCACCTCTTGGCTTGGCAGTTTCCCATTGCGGGGCAGCTGGGCCGGGGGCGGGGGTCGGCTGCAGATCTCCCGTTGTGTGAGAGAAACGCAAGCACGGAGCTCCCTTGACCTGCTGCATCCTCCTCGGCAATTTTTTTTTTTTAAGTCAAAAAGCTTGGATTTCCTGAAATTGTTGAACTGGATGTAAGTGCAGGGCCCCCCTCTCCGCTCTCCCCCTTCCTCGGGAAGACCGGAAACTTTTTCCTAGGCGCGCGGAGTCTGGGGCGGAGGCGAGCGGCGGGTGTGCGCGACTCGGGGTGATTCACGCCGGGGACCCCAAGGAGGTGAGTGGTGGGTGGGGGGCGTCTCTGGGAGGAGTTCTCAATAAAAGCTTCCCTCTCTTTTCAGGTGTTGGCTACGTTTGTGGTTTTAAGAAAGCCTGAGGGCCTGAAGGCAGCCCCTGGAGAAGCCCTTTCCGAGGGCATTCGGAACCTTCTGGTCCTAGAGGTGAAGCTGAACTGTCACCAGGACTTATGACCCGCGGCTTCGCTCCCATTCTGCCCGTCGAGTTCCACAAGATGGGCTCCTTCCGCAGGCCTAGACCGCGCTTCATGAGCTCCCCCGTGCTCAGCGACCTTCCCCGATTCCAAGCAGCTCGGCAGGCTCTGCAGCTGAGCTCCAGCTCAGCCTGGAACAGGTGAAGGAGGCTGCAGGATGTGGGGTGGAGGGCTCTAACCAGGGGTTATTCTCTTTTCCTGTAGCGTTCAGACTGCTGTGATCAACGTTTTCAAAGGGGGTGGCTTGCAAAGCAACGAGCTCTATGCCCTGAACGAAAACATCAGGTATGTGGCAGGCCAGACTTGGTGCCATTTTCTTGACGGTGTTTCTCTTCTCCCTTCTCCCCAGGCGGCTGTTGAAGAGTGAACTTGGATCATTCATTACAGACTATTTTCAGGTAAGCTGTGTGGATCTGAGCATCCATCATTAAAATTCTTATGTTCTTTGTTCTCTTTTGGCAGAACCAGCTTCTTGCAAAAGGACTGTTCTTTGTGGAGGAGAAGATCAAGCTGTGTGAAGGCAAGTACAAGACAGCCCTGGTAGACTGGGGCTCCTCCCTTCCCATCTTCTCGCCCTCTTGTAGGTGAAAATCGCATTGAGGTTCTGGCTGAAGTCTGGGACCACTTCTTCACTGAGACTCTCCCTACCCTGCAGGCAATATTTTATCCAGTTCAGGTTAGTCTCATTGGGGAACACTTCCTGCCATCCCTCCCGGCCCTCTCTCCTCTGTCCCCTCTAGGGCCAGGAGCTGACTATCCGCCAGATCTCCCTGCTGGGCTTCCGAGACCTAGTCTTGCTGAAGGTGAAGCTGGGTGACCTGCTGCTGCTGGCCCAGTCCAAGCTGCCCTCGTCCATTGTCCAGATGTTGCTCATCCTGCAGGTGAGGCTGTGCTGGAGACTTGCCCCAAGGCAACCTTTGTGTATCTTGGCTGTTCATTTTCCAGAGTGTTCACGAGCCCACAGGCCCAAGTGAGAGTTATTTGCAACTGGAGGAGCTGGTGAAGCAAGTGGTTTCTCCTTTCCTCGGCATCAGCGGGGACCGTAGCTTCTCAGGCCCCACGTACACGCTGGGTAAGGAGTGCAGCTCTCAAGTTGTCAAGAGGAATAACAGTCTTTGCTGATTTTTCTCTTGCAGCCAGGCGGCACTCCAGGGTCCGGCCCAAGGTGACTGTCCTGAACTATGCCTCCCCGATAACCGCAGTCAGCCGGCCACTGAATGAGATGGTCTTGACCCCACTGACAGAGCAGGAGGGGGAAGCCTACCTGGAGAAGTGTGGCAGCGTGCGGCGGCACACGGTGGCCAATGCCCACTCGGACATCCAGCTGCTGGCCATGGCCACCATGATGCACTCGGGCCTGGGGGAGGAGGCCAGCAGTGAGAACAAGTGCCTGCTCCTGCCACCCAGCTTCCCCCCGCCCCACCGGCAGTGCTCCAGTGAGCCCAACATCACTGACAACCCTGACGGACTGGAGGAGGGGGCCAGGGGCAGCCAGGAGGGCTCGGAGCTGAACTGTGCTTCCCTCAGCTGAGTCGCCACCCCTGGGCCTTTCCATCTCCTGTTTTGCAACCAGGATGAGGACCCCTCCATCTCCGTGGATTACTGAGGGGGGCTCTTGCTTTATGCGATGCTGCCTTATTTCCTTTAGGGTACTGTCCTGGTCAAAATGACCTAAGGGGAAACCGTTGTTGTAAACCTCTTTATTTTGGTGACTGTGACCACTTCTTTGTAGCCACCAATTGTAGTGACCAGTTGCCTAATGGTCACTTTCTGACTCCAGCCTTGCCAGCCTGACTCAGATCCTCATCTCTGGGCCTTTCTCCCTCCGATGTTGGACTGCCTGATGCTCCCAATGACATATCCAATGCTCCTGGCATTTCTGGAGCAGGAGGTTGTCAGGACAACACATATAACCACCAAGGATGTGTTGGCCTTTGGAGTTCCCCTTTAGGTTCCTAGTGATGTGGAGGTTTATGGGTGAAAAATTAGTGGAGAGGGAACTCCTCTCCCCCATTTTGTGTAGAGTGAAAATAGCCTGAAGCCCCTACTCAGCAGGGCTCTGGGAATGTGCCTTCCTTATTTTAGTTTCAGAATTGCTGGGAAAGTTACCCCACTGGTGGGTGAGGATCTATCCTCAACCTACATCCAGATCCTATGTGCTGCTTGCACAGAGGCCTTTGGCTTTTGACCCAGGAGGGCCGCGAGGCTGGAGCTGCCCTGTCTTTCATTGAGCCTTAGCATTTCCCTCTCAGGCTTCCTCTCAAGCTCAAGGAACTCACCCCCAGATAAGAAGCTGGTGCCTCTTGTCTCTCTCATTTCAGAAACGGACTTTCTCATCATGCTTTCCTATGGTGGGTATGAGGGGCCAGCTGATACCAACCAACTGGCCTGTATCTATCTATCTGGATTTGACTTGAATTTTTAAAATGTGTATCGTTTAAAAAAAAAAATGTTTGCAAATTTTGCACATAGGATCTTGCACTGTTCATTTTCAGTGGGGTGAGTCTTCACACTAAAAACACAAGCAGAGCTCCTGGGAAAAGAGACTGGAAGTGGTTCAGGATAAAGAGATCCATGGTGGGCAGGGCTGTTAGGTCACAGAGCTCTAGAAGCAGCTGGACTTGAACCCACAATGGCTTGTGTAAATTCGTAAATTTCATGGTTTCTAGGAAAAGCTGCATTGGGGTGGGGAGACCCAGTTTGCCTCATAGGCAGAGGATTCTCCAGGAAGCATGGAAAATGGAATGTTTCCATGCTTTACAGTGCTGGGAGAGAGGGGAGATGTGGGCAGGACCTTTTGGAAGGATGTTTATTCTCTGTGGTTAAAGAAATGCTGAGAATTTCTAGCATGTGAAGCACTTGGGGGCAGCAGGCCTTGGCACGGTGCTGCATCCTTCTACTGCTCCCTCCAGGTCTGGGGGCTTTTATCCACCTTGAATCCCTATCCTCCTCTTTGTAGTTGTCGGTCTCACTGATAACAGCTCCAGAAAAAAAGACAAGGCTCCCCCTCTGACCCTTCCTGTTGGTATTTATGAAATCTCAAAGAGATGAGCCACCTTGGCTTCCAATATGGCAAGAGGGTGCTGGGAGAAGGTGAAGATCAGTCTAAGCTGCCACGGTGATGAGACCTTCTCATTATGTAACTCTTGATGGCATTTCCCTTCTGAGTGAAGATTTGAAATATGATTGATTAGAATTGTGCTCTTGATGGCTGGGAATTTAGAAATTTTATTTTAAGAGTTATTTCATTTTCATCCTAAGAGTGATGGGAGAGAAATGTCCAAAAGAGATCTGCTGATCTGCTGAGAGTTTCAAACAAACAAAAAAATAATCTCTATGTATGTGTTGGATAAAGTCTACAGACTGACTAACATGCATTAGCAAATGGAGCATCAGTAGGTAGCAACATGATAATTTATGTAACTGATAGCTTCTGTCCTTATTAGTACACTTAACATTTGAGACTAGTATTTATTGATCCAGGCAAAGTAATTAATTAATCATGCTTGGGCTTACTTTTTCAGTTTGTAAGGTTAAGCATATGTGCATGCGTGCGTGTGTATATAAATGCCTTTTCCATATCTTAAATGTCCCTGATGAGGAGAGCAGTCATCAATTAAATATATAAGCTCTTAAAATGAGAATGGAAGTGTCAGTATAGACCCAGTGTACTTAAGTGCTGATGACTGTTAGCCAGTTTACAACTTTTTACCATCGATGTACACATTTGATATTTGTGCAGTAAATAGACTGTACCTATAAAAAATTTTATTGATGTTTATGGTCATGTTAGCTATCAGAGAGCTATTGGAGTGAGAGCTGAGGTGTCCTTAACCACTTTTTCTCTCCTAGATTCATTTTCATTATTTATGCTAGGATTTTCTTATGGTTGACATTTGATGACAGGAAGCAATCATGACTCTTCAAGTGAGCTCACAGAAACCTTTCATGTTGTCTGTTTCCAAAATGGATTCAATAAACAACATTTTGTCCATGTTACCCTATTCTCATGCTGGGTGCCCCAGGGGTGT